AAAAATAAATAAATAAATAAAAAAGAGAAGGTTGCTTTAGGAGGAAGTTAAGTTTAAAAGTAAAAAGCAAAGAATTGAACATACTGACATATTGATTCTTTGAAAAGAAATTTAGAACTCATATCTAACATGAAGCAACTCCCTCAACGTTCTGAAGGCTATTAAAGAGAAATTATTCATCTGAGGCTTGTTAAAAACGGCAAGACTTTACTCAAGACTACTGCAATAGGTGAGAGAGACTGAATTCGACTCTAGAATACAACCGGGACCAGTGGAGATTTATAGCCAGGGGGCGGGATGGAAGGGATGAAAGAGAAGATGGGAAATTACCAGAACGTGGTAAGCTATCTGGGGGAGGGGGAGGAGGAACTTTACTAGATATCAAGGGCCTTAGAAGAGAGCATCAACAGTGAGGTCTCTCTTGATAAACAGGCTTAGCAGGATTCTTTGGTAAAACCAGGCTCAGCAGGCCGAGGATGCCGTCTAGTATAGAAAAGGCCTCAAAGGAGCCCGACTAAAGTTTGGTCACGGAGGGCGTCTGTCCCGGCGGAGTTGGGGTGGGTGGGTCTAAGTCTACAGACCTGGCCGACGCTACGTCCCTAAGGTTAGGGACTAACAGACCTCATAGAACACAGTCTGTTGGTCGCTGTACACCCGTGAGGGGTTCATCACAGTGGCCAGCTATAAGACGAACGGTTGCATTCCAGCCTCAATCGCAACAACCACAAATCAGTGCGCCGGCTTCCTTATCTGCCCCGAACGCAGGCTGCCGGCTATCGAGGGAAGGAATCCTACCGCGGACTCCGCGGGCGGGGCCTCCCGCACCTGCCGCGCGCCAATCACAGGCCGGCGCGCAGGGGCGCAAGCGCCGCAGCCCTGGGCGGGGCCCCCGTGGCTCCCTCGTCTCCCCCGCCCCGTCGGCCTCGCCCGGCCCTGAGTGGCCTTCGGGGATGACGTGCGAGGCCGCCTCGGCCTATGGCGGCGGAGCCGGCCGGCTGCTTGGCGGAAGTGGTGTGGGGGAGGTAGCCCGCAGTGCAGGGGCAGCGCGGCGCGGGGCCACCGACGGGACGCGGCTCCGGGAACATGGCTCGCTTCGCTCTGACTGTTGTCCGGCAGTGAGTATGGCTGTGGCAGGATGTCTTTCTCTCTAATAAGGTTGTCCTTCTCTTTCTATTTTAGTGGAGAAACAAGATTTAACAAGGAGAAAATAATCCAAGGTTGGTATAATCCGATTGTTATTTTAGCTCTCATGTTATTGTTCCTCTTCTTAATATATCACAGGACAAGGAGTAGATGAACCTCTTTCAGAAACTGGATTTAAACAAGCAGCAGCTGCTGGTATATTTCTGAATAATGTGAAGTTTACTCATGCTTTCTCCAGTGATCTCATGAGGACAAAGCAGGTACATTTATTTATTTATTTATTTTGAGACAGATAAAGAAAGAAACAATTGTCTTGATTTTCAGACCATGCATGGAATTTTGGAGAGAAGCAAATTTTGCAAAGATATGACGGTAAAGTATGACTCAAGACTTCGGGAAAGGGTGAGTAACTTATTTACATATTGTTCTTCCCCTTGAGAAACTGTTATCTATTGGACTGTTTCAGAAATACGGGGTTGTAGAAGGCAAAGCGCTAAGTGAGCTGAGGGCCATGGCCAAAGCAGCCAGGGAAGAGTGCCCTGTGTTTACACCGCCCGGAGGAGAGACGCTGGACCAGGTATGTGGCGCTGCCGATGTCAGAATGGTTGACTTTATTTTGACTTTTATTTCTTTTCTTGTAGGTGAAAATGCGTGGAATAGACTTTTTTGAATTTCTTTGTCAACTAATCCTGAAAGAAGCGGATCAAAAAGAACAGTTTTCCCAAGGATCTCCAAGCAACTGTCTGGAAACTTCTTTGGCAGAGATATTTCCTTTAGGAAAAAATCACAGCTCTAAAGTTAATTCAGACAGCGGTATTCCAGGATTAGCAGCCAGTGTCTTAGTTGTGAGTCACGGTGCTTACATGAGAAGTCTGTTTGATTATTTTCTGACTGACCTTAAGTGTTCCTTACCAGCCACTCTGAGCAGATCTGAACTTATGTCAGTCACTCCCAATACAGGGATGAGTCTCTTTATCATAAACTTTGAGGAAGGAAGAGAAGTTAAACCAACGGTTCAGTGTATTTGTATGAACCTACAGGATCATCTAAATGGACTGACTGAAACTCGCTAAGGTTAAATCTGCATCAAAATCTAACCATTTTGAGCCTCTGAAGGGAGTGCCATTGGCTTTATTTACTTCTCTCCTCTGCTAGTTCTGATTTGGAAACAGTTAAAAGCCAATTTTTAGCTCCAGTGGAACCATAGCCACATAAAACTTTAATGGACAACCATATAGAATTAACTTATTTTGTCCAAGTACAGTTGGCATTTTCCAGAATAATTTTACCACCCTGCTAGATGTCATCTCTGGATTGCACATGGATGATGAAGGAACTCAGCATTGAAAGTTGGGGGATTAGTAACCTTGTTACAACGGTTTCTTTTTCATTTTAGCCTATTTTAATGGCTATTGGTAAGATACTGTATGTTTTTAGTATCTCATCCAGTGCTTAGAAGAAAGAATGGTTTATAATTCCCAGTACATGTTTATATTGACTGTGTTATATTTTTAAATCCTTTAAATAAAAAATCCTTATAAGTTTATGTAAAGCAAAATAACACTAACATGTTTTACGTATAAATCAACTATTGGAATTTTTTATTCTAGAGGGCTTGAAATGTGGATGAATACAGATTATGATTGCAGAATGGTCTGGGGGAAGAAGTTAAAACATTTGATTTAAATACAGTAAAGAAAGAATCTTGGAGCAGAAGATAGAAGAACAGCCTTTTCTAAATAATGCCTTGCCAAAGTCAAGTCAATGGAAACCAGGAAAGCCAAAAAAATGAAGAATATCCACTTGCTTCTTATCTAACCTGTAGGCTGAAGAATTTCCAGTTTGAGGAAGGCTCTAAAGAAAGTAAACAGTTAACAGAACACCACACAGTAATCAGAATAAAAGAGGGGCCTTCTTTGTAAAGAATGGTGCTCTGGGCCGGGCCCAGTGGCTCACACCTGTAATCCCAGCACTTTGGGAGGCTGAGGCGGGCGGATCACAAGGTCAGGAATTCTAGACCAGCCTGGCCAACAATGGTGAAACCCTGTCTCTACTACAAATACAAAAAAGCCAGGCGTGGTAGCAGGCGCCTGTAATCCCAGCTACTTGGGAGGTTGAGGCAGGAGAATCGCTTGAACCCGGGAGGTGGAGGTTGCAGTGAGCCGAGATCGCACCACTTCACTCCAGCCTAGGTGACAGAGGGGATGACAGAGGGTGCTCTGCGGGCAGGGAAGGCGGGGTGGTTGGGGGGGAGAGAATGTTGCTCTGATAACCACAGCTGTGGTTATTTTGTGGCAGGTACAGGTGAGGTTGCCTCTTCTTTCCACCAGATGGCACTGGAGAAAAGGGATTTTGATTAACTTAATTTTATACACAAGATTGGTCTTTCAGAAATCTTTATCTAAATGAAGAAACTGTTCTACATGTAGTTCGCTTTTAAGTCACCATGTTGCTAAATGCTGTGAGTCTCAACTTTAAAGAGGGTTAATACTAAAGTTGTCAGTTAAGGCTATAGTCACATATAGTCAAAATTTACTTTGACATCATTTTAAATCATATGTAAAATTCAGTATTATATTGTTCTTAGTGTGTCTAGCACTACCAGTTTTCTACCAGTATTGAAACAGGGCACGTGTTTGAGCATCAGAGGAAGTATACTGTAAATAAAAATTTGAAAAATAAGCAAAAAGGACAGACAATAATTATCTCCATTCCCACCATACTGAAGTCATCTTTCCACTTTTTTTTTTAAAGAAACAAAACATAAAGATAAAAGTAGAGTTCTCTTTAACCAGCTCTCACAGTCCTGTTCCCTCCAGAGGCAGCCACTGCAGTGAGTCTGTGTATATGTTCACCTGTTCATCTGCTTGCAATGTTCATCTGTTCCTTATATTTTCACCTAGTGTCTGGAAGGAGATGGTACTGTTTTGGTGCTTTAAAAATAAATATCAAGCCATCTGTGTTCTTTATTTTTACTTATGTCTTGGAGGCATCTCTGTGTTGATATATATAGATCTAGTTAATTATAACCACTCTATTCTATTAAATATAGCACATTTTTGTTTATTAGTGGGCATTTAGGTATATTCAGTTTTTATTTTCTTTGCTTTTTTTCTTTTTTTTTTTTTTTGGAGACAGAGTCTCTCTCTGTTGCCCAGGCTGGGGTGCAATGGCGTGATCTTGGCTCACTGCAACCTCCACCTCTCGGGTTCAAGCAATTCTTGTGCCTCAGCCTCCTGAGTAGCTGGGACTACAGGCATGCACCACCACGCCTGGCCTTTTTTTTTTTTTTAGTAGAGACGGGGTTTCGCCATGTTGGCCAGGCTGGTCTTGAACTTCTGACCTCAGGTGATCCACCTGCCTTGGCCTTCCAAAGTGCTGGGATTGCAGGCATAAGCCACCGTGCCTGGCCTATGATGCATTTTTTTAATATGTGTTCTTAATTTTTAAGACAAACCAATATACCTTATCCTTTATGGGGTTTTTTTGGTGTGTATCTTTAAGAAGACTTCTCTACCATGAGGTCATACAGTAATGTCTTCTTACAGTTTTTGAGAACTTCTGAATGTCAAATCTTGAAATTGAAATTTGCTTTTTATAGTATAAGGTAAGAATTTAATTTTTTTTTTCATGTGGTTGAAACAGTTATCCCAACACCATTGTAAAGGCTGTTCTTTCCCAATTGGTTTGTGGTGTGTGCTCTCAGGCCTCACACCCCCTCATTTGCTAGAGTCTGTGGACTCTTTTAGTTATCTGTGTATTTCCTTATCAGTGTCATACTTAGTTACTGTGGCTTTGCAGCTGACTGTCTTAAAGGGTGGATACCTCCTCTTGTTCATTTTTAAAGTTGTCTTAACTATTTATGCACTTTTATTCTTCCATATAAATTTTGGAATCAATTGGTCAATTTCCAGAAAAATTCTGTTACAAATTTTATTGGAGTCACATGCATCTCTTCATCTATTCAATACGTATTTTTTGAGCATGGCACACACATGCCAGGCTATTTTAAGAACTACTACAACTATGATAAAGCTGTGAATATGTAGCCATGAACCAAAACAAAGTCTCTGTCCTTGTGGAACATTTGTTCTGTCAGAGAAGACAGTGTGTTGGCTCACATTGTGGTCAGTGCTGTTGAGCAAAATAGGTCAGAGTAAGGGGGATGGAGACTGGTGGGAGGAATGCTGCTTTATCCAGGATGGGCAGGGAGGACTCGATGGTGTCAGCACTGAAGGATGTAAGATCTGCTGCTCTGGGGAGAGGAGCAGCATGGAAGGAGTAGAGTGCAGAGGCCATGAGGAAGGATCAGGCTTGACTCCTTTGAGCAAGGGGGATGGGAGAGTGACGGGAGAAGAGGACAGGCCACATGGCCTGGTGGCCTGTGCTGAGGCCTTGGGCTTTTACTCAAGTGAGATGAGATGCCATTGGCCAGTTTGGGCAGTGATGTGATCAGACTTGTTTCAGCAGGACCATCCTGCTTGCAATGTGGAGAGCAGGCTGTAGGGGGTGCTATAGGAGCACAAGGTTGGAGGCAGGGAAGATGGCAGCACTGGCTGTTGGGCCATTTGAAGAAGCAAGGCCAGGGATGTTGGCAGGGACCAGGCCAGAGTGCCTCCAATGGCTAACTAAGGAGCCTGGACATTGAATTTCTAGGTTAGCTTAGGATTTCTCATCCTCCCATCTGTGAATGTCATAGATCTCTCATTTTGCCTGAGTCTTTTATGCAATGATATTTTATTTGTAATATTTTCCCGGTTTTTGATTGTTTTTTAACAAATGAATTTTTTAAGAGACTTAATTTTTTAAGAGAAACTTTAATTTCCCAGCAAAAGTGAGAGGAAGGTAGAGAGATTTCCCATCTATCCCCTGCCCCTACACACGCATTGCTTCTCCTACTATCAACATCCCCCACCAGACCAGTGCATCTGTTACCATCGGTGAGCCCACATTACACTGACATATCCACATCACCTGAAACCCATAGTTTACATTAGGGTTCATTCTTGGTGTTGCATGATCTGTGGGTTTGGACAAACGTATGAAGACATGTATTCCACCATTATAGTATCATGCAGAGTATTTTCACTGCCCTAAAAGTCCTCTGTGTTCCCTGTACTCATCTTTCCCACCTTGTCTTGCCTGTTTCTGTTAGGTTTAGTCCGAGGCCTAGCAGAGGGAATGGGCAGAAGTTTCCAGTTCCAGGCTTCACCCCAGGCTCGCAGCTTCAAGCAGAGCCTGTCGCTTAGGCTCCCTTGCACCTGGAGTCGAAACCATGGCTCCCATTCACCTGTCTCTTATTTTCCTGTCCTTCCCACTCCTCACTCACCTACTATTCATTTCCATTTTTGGATGAGGATTCTCCTTTATTGCTTTTTAACTAAAAACCTGTTTTAGTTAGCATCTTTATTCTAATTTCTTTAAATGCTATGTCATACTCAGCAAGGACATGCTCATATTAGGGGAAGCACATAAAGTAAGATATCCCTGAGAGAACAGTGCATCTCACACCCATTCCATGGCTTAGGCTTATGCAGGAAGTGCAATATTTGGCCATATCACTTAAGTACATATGCTTATATTATGTATACTTGCATGCATATTACATTTACAAGTAGATGAATTCGTGTAAGTTAAATGGTTCTATTATATGTCTTCACTATATTAAGGTCAGTCACAATTTAATTGAAATAGATCATCCTAGGTGAATCCACCTGGCATAATTATCAGCCCTGTTAAGCACAGACACAGGAGATGCAAAGGAAAGAAGTATTCAGTAGAGCGGTGGTGCTGGGCTGAGTACCTGCTATCAGACGCAGCACTTACCAGTTTGGAAATTGAATGGGGCTCCTAGAAAACATCCTTGTTTCATGTAAATGTTGCTTTTTACCCCTCTTTCTTTGGGCCCCATCAATTTGGAAGTACAGCTTTCAGATTGAAGTATGTGTCAGTTCCTTTGTGTCCAAACAAGATGGCTAAGTAGGTCGTCATGACAGGTAACTACCAGTGCTTTAAAAACTTTAGGATTTCCCCCCACAGTTCTCAATCACTTGGTTCATTGTTCAGCAATATGGCCTAAGGGGGTGATTTCTTCATTGATAAGTGACAGGGCAGGGACACTGGAAAGATCTATTGTCAGAAGGCCTGGATTCAGGTTCAAGGCCTGGTTCTTAGTAATTTTGTGACCAAGCAATCGCTGAGGTGGCTGGGCGTGGTGGCTCGCACCTGTAATCCCAGCACTTTGGGAGGCCAAGGCGGGCAGATCACGAGGTCAGGAGATAGAGACCATCCTGGCTAACACAGTGAAACCTCGTCTCCACTGAAAAATAGAAAAAATTAGCCAGGCCTGGTGGCCGGCGCCTGTAGTCCCAGCTACTTGGGAGGCTGAGGCAGTAGAATGGCGTGAACCCGGGAGGTGGAGCTTGCAGTGAGCCAAGGTCGCGCCACTGCACTGCAGCCTGGGTGACAGAGCAAGACTGGGTCTCAAAAAAAAAAAAAAAAAATCATTTGATAAATAATGGGCTGTGCATGGTGACTCAGGCCTGTAATCCCAGCACTTTGGGAGGCCAAGGTGGGTGGATTACCTGAGGTCAGGAGTTCAAGACCAGCCTGGCCAACATGGTGAAACCCTGTCTTTACTAAAAATACAAAAATTAGCTGGGCGTCTCCAAAAAAAAAAAAAAAGAAAAAGAAAAATCACTGAGCTACTGTATCCTCATAGAGAATAATTACAGTAATGTGTATGTGCGTGTGTTTTGGTAATCTTTTATCTTGGATTTATCAAACCTACAGAAAAGTTGCAAGAACAGTAGAAGGAATGGCTGTATACTCTTCACACTTATTCACCACTTGCTTACCTGTTGTCCCACTTGCTTTGCCATTTTTTCTCTCTCCCTCTGTTTTCCCCTGAAACATTGGAGAGTAACTTTGAGTCCTCATACTCTTCCCCTATAAAATTTCAATGTGTGTTTCCTGAGATCAACAATGTTCTTATATATAACCCAGAATAAATATCTGAGTCAGGAAATTTGACATTGATATTGCCTATTAGCTAATCCTTAGACCAAATTTAAATTCTGTCAATTATTTTGTTGATGTACCTGTGGCTTTTTTTTTTTTTCTGAATCAAGAATCCAATCAATCCAGGACTGTGTGTTGTGTTGCATTTAGTTGTCATGTTTCTTCATGTCCTTCCGTCTACTCCTTTGCCTTCCTTTGCCCTTCTTTTTTTCTCCCACCATCTATCTAACCAGATGAACTTTGTCTTTCTTGATCTTGTTACTTTTTAAAAAATAGGTGAGTTCTTGTGGTTTTTTTTCCTGACATATCCTCATTATTAGATTTGGATTGTATACTTTTGTCAGAAGCAGCCCAGAAAGGATGTGTCCTTGGTCATGTCAGGAGGGACAGGACGTTGTATCAATATGTCTGGTTCCTCATTAAATTTGCAACTACTCTTTTAGCCTTTATTGTTTATTTTCTGACTCTGTTTTTTTTTTCTTTAGCCAACTCACGCCATGACTCTACTTTTGCTTCTATGTTTATTAGTTGGCATTCTGTACTAAGACAGCTTTACCCTTCTTGCCTACTTATTTATGTCAGTATGAGCTCAGAAGTTCTTATTCAGGGGCTTATAATACAGTACTCTTATTATTTTATGGTTACACAGTCCCAACTTTGTCCTGTGGGAACCCTTTCAGGCTGGCTCTTATGTTCTGGTGACATAATCTCATCCTTCTTTAAGTACTTTCTTTCTGGTATTAACAATATGCTCCAGACTCATTCTTCCCGAGCCCCAGCCCCAGAATCAGCTTTTTCTCTAAAGAGCCCTGGTTCTTTGGAAATGAAATGAAAGACGCCTGGTGTGCATGGTATTTAGAAACCAAGATCTCGGTGCCAGGGTGCTCATTGCTAATAGTGCCTTTAAAAAAATTACTGCATTGAATTCCAATGCATAGATACACAACAGTTTGTTTATTCTTCCATTGACGGAACACAAGGACCATTTCTAGTTTGGAGCTATTATGAATAAAGCTGCTATAAATATTTTTACAAGTCTTTTTGCGGACGTATGTTTTCATTTCTCTTGGGTAAATAATCTGGGAGTGGAATTGCTGAGTTATAGGTTATATGTTGGTGTATGTTTAGTTTTATAAGACACTTGCCAGATCTTTTTCCATGGTGGTTGTACCATTTCATGCTTATCAACAATGAGTTCTAGGTGCTTCACATCCTTGCCAACATTTGTTATTATCAGTTTCTAAAATTTTAGCCATTCTGATTGTTGTATGGTAGTATATCCCTGCAATTTTAACTGGTGATATGGAATGCTTTTTAATGTACAATTCTTATTGATCATTCATACAGCTTTCTTTGTGAAATGTGTATTAAAATCTTATCCATTAAAAAATTGTGTCATCTTTTTATTTTTGAGTTGTAGGA